GCTGAGGCAGGAGAATGGCGTGAACCCAGCAGGAGGAGCTTGCAGTGAGCTGAGATTGCGCCACTGCACTCCAGCCTGGGTGACAGAGCGAGACTCCATCTCAAAAAAAAAAAAAAAAAAAAAAAAAGAACGCCACAGTGTGAATGGATTGAAGGCTAGTGAGCATAGCAGCAGGGAGATGAAGTAAGAGACTATTCCAATAGTCCAGACAAGAAAAGATGTCAGCCTGTTCCAGATTGTGGCAACTGGGATAAGCAGTGGGTGAATTAGAAATAGAATGAAGTACAGAATCTATATAACTTGCTAGGATTAGATGTTGATCTTGAGAGAAATAAATAAATGAAAGAAAACTCCCAGGTTTCTGACTTGAGCCTGGATTCCTTTTACTGAGATATGAGAGACTGGAGGAGCAAATTGGAAGAGTGGCAGGGTGAGATAACGAGTTTCATCTGGGATCTGTTAAGCTGAGGATGGTCATGATCCATAGGGAGATAATCAGGAAGCAACTGCTAATGCAGTACTAATGATGATAGGTTTACCCAGGAAGTTCAGATGGTAATCAGTGTCACGGGGACAGGTGAACTCTTTCAGGGCTTGATCTGTAGAATTAGAACAGAATTTAGGAAAAATTCCCAGAAAACAGCAACGTATAAGATACTGTTAGAGAAGAAACCATTTACAGTTGTTAAGAAGGAATGGCCAATATGTGTCAGGAAACCAGTGTGATTGCACGGAAGCTAATAGATAAGAGTGTTTTAGAAAGAAAGGAGGAGTCAATCTTGCTACATGTTATGCAAAGTGAGATGGATCAGTGTGAAAAGTAGCGTGGATTTTGTGATGTGGCACATTTCTGATTATAGAAATAATTATAGAAATCTCTGAATATAGAGATTGTTGTTAGGGAAAATGAGGGTGAAATCAGTGATTGAACACCTGTTGACCATGTATCATAGGAATATATTTATTTTTATTCACGGTTTTGAGGGACCCTATTATATTCTCTTAAAGATACTGGAGACAGAGCATGATGGGACAAAATCAAACCAGCATCTCAGACTTCCTGCTCCTGGGCCTGCCCATCCAACCAGAGCAGCAAAACCTGTGCTATGCCCTGTTCTTGGCCATGTATCTTACCACCCTCCTGGGGAACCTCCTCATCATTGTCCTCATTCGACTGGACTCCCATCTCCACACGCCTGTGTATTTGTTTCTCAGCAACTTGTCCTTCTCTGACCTCTGCTTTTCCTCAGTCACAATGCCCAAATTGCTGCAGAACATGCAGAACCAAGACCCATCCATCCCCTATGCAGACTGCCTGACCCAAATGTACTTCTTCTTGTATTTTTCGGATCTAGAGAGCTTCCTCCTTGTGGCCATGGCCTATGACCGCTATGTGGCCATCTGCTTCCCCATGCACTACACCGCCATCTGCTTCCTCCTGCACTACACCGCCATCATGAGCCCCATGCTCTGTCTCTCCGTGGTGGCGCTGTCCTGGGTGCTGACCACCTTCCATGCCATGTTACACACTTTACTCATGGCCAGGTTGTGTTTTTGTGCAGACAATGTGATCCCCCACTTTTTCTGTGATATGTCTGCTCTGCTGAAGCTGGCCTGCTCTGACACTCGAGTTAATGAATGGGTGATATTTATCATGGGAGGGCTCATTCTTGTCATCCCATTCCTACTCATCCTTGGGTCCTATGCAAGAATTGTCTCCTCCATCCTCAAGGTCCCTTCTTCTAAGGGTATCTGCAAGGCCTTCTCTACTTGTGGCTCCCACCTCTCTGTGGTGTCACTGTTCTATGGGACCGTTATTGGTCTCTACTTATGCCCATCAGCTAATAGTTCTACTCTAAAGGACACTGTCATGGCTATGATGTACACTGTGGTGACCCCTATGCTGACCCCCTTCATCTACAGCCTGAGGAACAGAGACATGAAGGGAGCCCTGGAAAGGGTCATTTGTAAAAGGAAAAATCCCTTCCTTCTATGACAGTAATACTTGGGAGTCTTATATAATTTTAT